ATGAAGAGGCTGAAGGAAGTGGTAACACCAGTCTGGCCTTTGAGCTGTGAAGACTCTGCAAAGGGGCTCAGTGCCCGCAGGCAACTGTGACCATCCTGGAAGGGGATCCCATGCCCCCGCAAATACTGGCGGATTTCAGTTGCAGTTACAGGCAACACTGGCATATCCAAGGCTTGGAGAGTCTCCTTCCTGTAACGTCTGCGAGGAGGGCCTGGGGCCAAGTTTCGGGGCAGGCCCCTCCGACCCATCCACTCCCCACGCAGGGGTAACAAGATACGGAGGGGGTACCCACTTCGGAGGAGGACCCACATTCCTAGCCAAATGTGGGAAGTCACTACTTGAAATGCCTTAGGTGCCTGGTTAGCGTGCCTTCACTAGACCAAACTCTAGGGATATCCCACGCAGCACTCTGCAGAGCTCACTCTAGGTGCATTCTTTCTCTCCATGAATTTCTCCTCTTCAGCCCCTCTACGTTGCTGCTTCACACATATGCCCATCTACACGACCCTTTCGCGTCCACGTCCTTCTACAATGGCTCCCCCACCTCTATGGTCCGTTAGTTAGTTTCTCTCCGCCACCTCACCTCTATGACCCTCTATACAGTTCCTCACTGACACAGTTTCTTTGCATCATCTTCTCACCTCTACTGCTCCTCCACAGCATCTCCTCGTCGTCCTCATTTCTATAGTCATCTGCATCCTTTTTGTAGTCCCTTTGCCCTAGGCCCCGACTAGAGACCCTCTTCCGCTTCTCCTTCCCCTCACTGGGACCTCAACACGGCGAGAGCACCCAGCACGACTCCCGCCAATCCCCCGGCCCAAAGGAATGCCAGTCTCTATCCTCCCCCGTGTCTTCACTCCGCTCTACTACTCCGAGCTCCGCCGCGCCGGCCCCCAGCCCCAGGTTACCACTTTTCTCTCTCCCACTTCGCCGGCAACGTGAGTCTCCCGCACATGCTACTCGCCTTGACCTCGGAAGCAAAACTCCGGGAGCGGTCGTCCCGGAACCGGAAGCCTCGAGGTTTAGTCCCGCCCCCCTCTCCTCGCTGCTTAGGCTCCGCGGCCTCCAAGCTGTAGCTATGACGGCGCGCGGGACTCCGAGCCGCTTCTTGGCCAGCGTTCTCCACAACGGACTGGGTCGCTATGTGCAGCAGCTGCAGCGTCTGAGCTTCAGCGTCAGCCGCGACGGCGCCTCGTCTCGCGGCGCCAGGTGAGCCAAGGGAAGTGCGCAGGCGCGGGTCGGGTCATACTGCTCACTGTCCCGGGTCGCTTAGGGAGTTCGTGGAGCGGGAGGTGATCGACTTCGCCCGACGGAATCCAGGGGTCGTAATATATGTAAACTCGCGTCCGTGCTGCGTGCCCAGAGTAGTGGCCGAATACCGTGAGTGGGGCCGGGCTCGGGCTGGAGGGCGGGCTTCCACCCACTCTCACCCCTCTTCTGCCAGTTAACGGGGCTGTGCGCGAGGAGAGCATCCACTGCAAGTCGGTCGAGGAGATCTCGACGCTGGTGCAGAAGCTGGCCGACCAGTCGGGCTTGGACGTGATCCGCATCCGCAAGCCCTTCCACACCGACAACCCTAGCATCCAGGGCCAGTGGCACCCCTTCACCAACAAGCCGACCACGTTCCGCGGGCTACGCCCCCGAGAGGTTCAGGATCCTGCCCCAGCCCAGGTGCAAGCACAGTGAAGAGTTGCCCCACCAACTCCACGAGCTGCGTGTGCTTCCTTTTTTCCAGGATGCGGCTGAGTTCCTCGGCGAAGGAGCAGGGCCCTGCTGGTACTCCATTGTTGCTCTGCCTCAGAAGCACATAGCTATTGCCATTCATCCTCCGCAGCCGGCTGGGCAGTGCCACCAAGCCATTGGTCAGCTCAGCCGGTGGCGGTGGGGGCGGTGGCCCCTCATCATCACCCTCATCTTCCTCTCCAGGACACTGGCCTGAGACTGTCTGCAGTTGCACCGCAGATCCTCCTGCCCGGCTGGCCCGACCCAGTGAGTATTTCCGTCGGCGCCCTCGTCTGCCTCTTAAAAAAAAAAAAAAATTCTCACTTTGCAGCCAGACCTCCCCACAGTGGATCCTATCTCATCCTCATTGACCTCTGCTCCAGCCCCTATGCTGTCCGCAGTTTCTTGCCTCCCGATTGTCCCTGCACTGACCACTGTGTGCTCAGCGTGAAGGCTGCATAGAAGTGTGTACGGCTTGAGGTTTCAGCATCCAGGCTGCAGACCCCACGCAGTGTCTCATACAGTGGAATGTGGCAGATGAGACGGGCTTTCAGGAAGGAAGTCCACTTCTTCTGCAGGATCTTCTTCCCTCCCAGGTCTCCCTGGGGAGGTAGAGGCACGGGATAAGGGGCCAGGGTCAGAGGTCCAGCCTCTATACCCGTGCCCCAACGTCAGCCCAATCCACCTTGCAGACACGAGCCACACGGGCCACACGGTGACTGCTGCGGCTCTGAGTGAAGCTGCCAGAGCCCTCCTCAGTGGCACGCTCCGTGAAGAAGTAGTACACCTTGTCATCATCACCCACTGCACTGGCCTTGCTCTCCCGCACGAGGACGGAGAACACAAACTCCGCATCTGTGGGTCAGGCAGTTTGAGAGGCTTTTGAGACAGGCTGGGGATTCCTTTCCCTCACTCTGAGGCTGACCCCTCACTTGACAACACACAGGAATGGAATGGACAGGCTCACCTGGGGATTTGGGGGTGGGGTGGTCAGCTGGCCAAGGGAGTAAAAATGAAGAAATAGTCCCCTACCCCCCATCATCCTGTGCCTCATCCTCCTAACCATTGAGCCAATGCATTGGTGTCTCCTCAGTTCTCAGGGAGTGTGGGTGGCGGCTCCGGCGGATGTCAGGAATGCTCCGGAATTCATACCTAGTGGCTGTGTAGAGGCCTCCATCTGGCGTGGGGATATTCCAGGCATGAGAGACATGTCATATTCAACAGGGCACATGACATATACATGGTGGCAGGTCCTAGAGATGAGATCCACATCCTAAAAATACCATGTCTGTGATAGGGAAGAAGGCCTGCTCACCAATGATGAGGCCTGTGAAGCCACGGGCTGGGTCATAAGGACACTTCTCCTTCCCCTCCTCGAAGCTGGTTGGCAAGGTGAAGGCCTCAGCATCCTAGGGAACAAGGAACCAGCAGTAAGTGGTTCCGAAGACAGGCAGGGACAGTGGCTCAAAGTCAGATCAGTCTGGGGTCAGGGATCAGCGATCAGGGATAGGGGCAGGTTGTATGGCAGATGCACCTGACAGCAATAACTTAAGCATCCCCTGAGAATGACCTTATGGCCTCAAAACAATGTATGTTTGGAGTTCCAAATCTGCAAGTGGCCAACCTAGAGATTCACTCCTTATCTATGAAGAACATCTGAGCCCCTAGCCCATCCTGTGGAACACATGCTGTCCAGGGGATCAAGGCCCTTTGTTTTGGGTTAAATGAAGTTTGCCAGGTGGAGGTGATTAGGGGGAGGATGCTAAGTGAAAATGCTATAAAAACTGCATGGTTTTTACAAAGGGGAATGGTTCTCCAGTGCAGCCCGCCGCCACTGGAGTGCCCTGTATGGAAGTCCCCTTAATAAACCATCCGTCTCCTTCACTGGCTCTGAGTCTCTTCTTTGGCATCTTGAA